TGTGTGTGTGTGTGTGTGTGTGTGTGTATTTACCTTCATTTTTCTCTTTGTAAATCTCTTCGCAGTAACAGTAAGGATTCGTGTTGGAATTAAGTCTGTAAGATCTTTCTTGAGATACTTTTTTTGTTCTAATAATATATATATTTTTTAATTTGCCATCGTGTTCAATGTTAATTTCAGTTTGAGGGGAATTCCTGACAGGATTGCAGAACCTCAAACTTCCCAAGTCATTGGGTTAATGTTTTGGGGAGCTGCTTGAAGGAATAGAGAGATGAGTCGATTATAGTAGCAGGAATGACGTGACAATTGCCATATTAATAGCTCAGCTTTTTCCAATTCCCTTACACATTCTGTGACTCATTTTCTGTAGCTTGGATGATTTCTCTATCTAAAACTTTGTGGTCTGAGATCAGCAGTGGATGGTGAGACCCCACAGATAAGCTCTCTTGTAGGGGGTATATGTAGCCTGAAAACTAAGGCCAGTCCTGTGAAACTGTTGATATTTGACCCTTTTGACCAAATTTTCATTTGGTTTACCCTTACACTTGCGACATAGGTCAGGGCTTCAGTAAGAGTCACGAGCAGCAAAAACAGCCTGGAACTGATAGGCATCGTTGCCTTTTGATACTGATCATTCTTCAGAAAAGAGATAAAGAGTTAGTATTTACTAAACACATACTCTGCATGTGCCAGGCACAGTGTTGAGGGGCTCTGTTATCATCCACATTTCATAGATGAGGAAATGGAAACTCAGAGAAATGAATTTGCAGCCCAGGTCGCAGAGCCTGAAAACCAGATGGGGAAATTTGCACCTCAACAAAGTGTATTCTCACACTCACTGTAGTTTTTGAAACAATTTCCTTTTCTGGGTTAAAGACTTATTTTTGTGCAGTGCAGTTATAACATCACTGTGATGCAACAGCCTGAAAATTAAAACCCTTTGTGAGAGGCCTTTCGGACGTTGAGCAATGTGCCTGACTCACCAGCTGAGTGGATTTTTCTAGTTGACCTTGCCTTGGTCATTAGAGTCAATTTCGAGATGTAAATGCGATTGCAGCATGGAATGGAAAAGGTGCAGTCATATTGCCTGGGCTTTATTTTTACCCAGGTTAAACTCATATACTTCATGATTTCCATTGTAATCCAGATGCCATTGATGCTGTTAAAGTTGTTTATTTTTAATTTGTATTGAGGAATGAGAGCACACTTGGGATTCAATTCAAAATATAACAGAAACAATGTAATTGAAATTGCCTTTAATATTCATTTCTTGTTTTTGTAAGGTATGCCTGTATTTCACGGGGTTTAATACATTGTTTGATATCCTGTTATTTTTCTAAATTATATTTGAGTTGATTTCTATCCAGGTTGGACTTGTATGAGAATGTTGAAAGACGTTGACCTTTGATCACAGACATTACAATATGAATTTTTCAGTTTCAAAATGAATTTTTATTACTACTACCCCAGTTATCTTTCACATTTCTTTGTAAGTAACTTTACTGTAGTTAAAAAAAAAAAAAACACCCAAAACTGTTTCTCATATGGCTTTAATAATAGAGCATAAACTTGTTTTTATGATAAGAAAGTTTACTAGAGATTTGCTAGATGCCATTTGTTATTAATCTGTGCTTTGAGGACTCAGTTTCATAGGACTCAGAATGATGTTTATAAGCCTTTTAGTTATCAGAACATGATGTCTTTTATTAATTAGCTTTTTAGGGGTCTTAAACTGTAATTAACTGGCCTTCAAATAAACACTACAAATAAGCATTTGAAAATCCACTCTATTCATAAGGTAGAAAATGACATTTATAATCATCCACTGACTGGAAAAGTGGAAAAAGAAATTAAAAAGCCAAGTGAAGCAAGTTGGGATGATTCTACATTATCATTAGAAACTTTCAAGAATTTTCTCAGCCTGACTGTCCCCTTAGCCCACCATTTTTGCCATCATTACACCATGTTGCATGTATTACTTATTCATTGGGGAATTTTCTACAACTGGGTTACTTTGTGATTGTTGGTGTCCTTTTAAGATTTCAGATTAGTTGCTACACTGATCAGTTATCTTTTCAGAAGTTTCAAGATATTAATAGTCCCCACATTTAAGTTTCTATAGATTTTTAAAAAATTATTACTGTTCTGTTTTTCCCCCATGTTACTACCCATCTTTAGTGAGAGCTGTTCTTATTTCTCAAGCTGTGCAGTTAATTGGTCGTGCTAGCGTGTATGTGCTTACTCTGTGCAGGCTTCAGAATAATTTAATTGTGTATTAAGTTTCAAACACTGACGACCTCTTAAAGAAGAATGTTAAGTTATACTATTTCATATTTCAATTACTTAAATTACATCAGTGATGTAATAAAATGCAATGTTGTCATCGTATTTATTAAATTTAAATTTAATTTTCAGCTAGTCCTTTGTCGAACTTGAAATATTTTCATTTATCATAAACTGGATCAGGCTTTGACACATTTATTTACAGAGGCACCCAAATAGAAAAAGTAGGTCAATTTGTTGCTATGATAGAATAGATTCTGGCAGTGTGCGAGAGTGTGTGTGTATGTGTGTGTGTGCGTCTTGCCTGTCTTGATCAAGTGCACATTTCTCTCTAACTTTGGGGTAAGCTGCTTCTTGGGGACAGAATGGCCCTTAGAGAGGTTTAACATAGTTTTCTCAGCTTAAAAATCCTTCTCTTTTTCAACGGGATTAGAAAATTCTCTTGCAACTTCGGTGTTTTCTGACTGAGTTTTTTCACTCCCCATTTCCTCTGGGTTGTACATGTATAGTGAATTCTTTTCTTATTTCATCTCTGCTTTTAAATACTAGATTGTTTTCTCATCCATGAAAAGAAGTAAAGCATTTCATTGACGCAGATACTGTGAATTTTACCCACAGGAAGAAAATGTAGGGTTAACATATTGCTAGTATTCATACTTTAAAAGTATAAAGAGATGTGAATTGATTAATTGATTTGATTTTTTCATGAAAATGACATTTATCTAAAAAATAAGCATCTGCTGTCTTACTGGAGAGGTGGCTTACAGTTTAACATAACTTAGGTTTACCTTGAAGACATTTTTTTTTCCTTTACTGTTATCTGTATTATATAACAGGGAGAAAACAATACATTCAGAGAGTAGAGGGAAAATAAGATAATTCTATAATGTTTCCAAATCATTGGGCATATCAAATAGTATTTCATCTTCTATTGACAGAATTTTAAAAACAAAATATATATTGCAATTTGCAATAAAACTTACCCTTTATAGATAATTAATAACAAAATGTTCTCAGAGTAGATTTTAATGTTTAGACTATTAGTAAGATTTCAGATGATTGAAACAAAGCATGTTTATTCTTTTCTTTTGTGGAGCTTGGATTGTTAAACATTAGTTCTGGGAGAGACCAGGGAAGATAAAGGTCTATCATAAACATAACTAATGAGATAACTCCTCAAGGATAAATTTGGTCTAGAATTATTGTTATGAGGTTATATTCTTTTATAGAATTTTCTAAATCAAATCTTGTACTTAATTAAAAACAATAGGGTAATCTGACTTAAACTTTAAAAATCTGGGCTTATGAAATATAATTCTTGCTATATAATTCTTGCTTAGAGAAGTAGTGTGATGGACTATACAAAAGCATTAATTAGTGATGGCACCTTCGGAGTATGTATGGAAAAATATGTCAACTGGTAGGTAATAATACCTGCTCTTAAATTTCTCTTTTTTATTTGTGTTTTCAAGGAGAGTCATATCATCTAATGTGTGTAATGAAGTTAATCGTGCTGAATACACTAACATCATAGAATTGGCATGTAGTGTCAATTATTCACCAAAAAAGAAACTTAAGCAATGACTAATATACCACAACATTAGATGTTGATTTGAAAAGATGATGCATAGATGAAGTAATTGTTAAATTAATCATAAGGGAAAATATTGAGGCTTGAAATAAATTTGTTAGGTTAGCATAAATCCTGAGGCTTTTTGAAGGCATCGTAAACTACTTTTGCATTTGCTTTAAGTTCATTGTTGAGGGGCATAAGGAGAGCTCAGAGCCCATCTGTGCCCAACTGCTGTGTGGTCTTGGGAAGGTCAGCCTGTCTTCTAGCTGATTAATCTGCAAAATGAGAGGGTCAGAGAGACACTGTCCCCCGCCTCATGTTGAAAACAGATTACACTCTTGGATTTGTTAAAAAAAAAAAAAAAAGAAGAAGATCATAGGTGACAATGTCCACAGCTATCATATTTCTTTTTCTCTATTTAACATAATTAGAATAGCCAGGAGGTTAAAATTTTAGTAAAGATATGAAAATTAATAAAATGTTTTCTCAATTCATAAATAGTGCCAGATCTGAAACATCTAAGGAGGATGGAGAAAAGTTCTAGATAGTATCTTTGCTGGCTAAAGAAGTTAAGACAGCATCTAAGAGAAGTTAAGGAGCCAGGCGTGACGGCTCACGCCTGTAATCCCAGCACTTTGGGAGGCTGTGGCAGGCGGATCACCTGAGATCGGGAGTTCAAGACCAGCCTGACCAACATGGAGAAACCCCGTCTCTACTAAAAATACAAAATTAGTTGGGCATGGTGGCGCATGCCTGTAATCCCAGCTACTTGGGAGGCTGAGGCAGGAGAATCGCTTGAACCCAGGAGGTGGAAGTTGTGGTGAGCCAAGATCGCGCCATTGCACTCCAGCCTGGGCAACAAGAGCAAAACTCCTTCTCAAAAAGAAAAAAAAAAAAAAAGAAGAAGTAGTTAAGTTAGCATAGTGCCTTACTGCGCCCAAAGTAACTTAGTAAAAGGGTATGTATTACTCAGAAATGAAAGTGACACAATAACTGGTTTTTTTTTTATTCATGTATTGCAGATAACGAAGGAGGCCCAACTTCATTCAATAAGGAGCCTGACGGATTTATCCCAGACGGTAGAACAAAAGGAAGAATATTGATGGATTTTAAACCAGAGTTTTTAAAGAGCTTGAGAATACGGGGAAATTAATTTGTTCTCCTACACACATAGATAGGGTAAGGTTGTTTCTGATGCAGCTGAGAAAAATGCAGACCGTCAAAAAGGAGCAGGCGTCTCTTGATGCCAGTAGCAATGTGGACAAGATGATGGTCCTTAATTCTGCTTTAACGGAAGTGTCAGAAGACTCCACAACAGGTGAGGAGCTGCTTCTCAGTGAAGGAAGTGTGGGGAAGAACAAATCTTCTGCATGTCGGAGGAAACGGGAATTCATTCCTGATGAAAAGAAAGATGCTATGTATTGGGAAAAAAGGCGGAAAAATAATGAAGCTGCCAAAAGATCTCGTGAGAAGCGTCGACTGAATGACCTGGTTTTAGAGAACAAACTAATTGCACTGGGAGAAGAAAACGCCACTTTAAAAGCTGAGCTGCTTTCACTAAAATTAAAGTTTGGTTTAATTAGCTCCACAGCATATGCTCAAGAGATTCAGAAACTCAGTAATTCTACAGCTGTGTACTTTCAAGATTACCAGACTTCCAAATCCAATGTGAGTTCATTTGTGGACGAGCACGAACCCTCGATGGTGTCAAGTAGTTGTATTTCTGTCATTAAACACTCTCCACAAAGCTCGCTGTCCGATGTTTCAGAAGTGTCCTCAGTAGAACACACGCAGGAGAGCTCTGTGCAGGGAAGCTGCAGAAGTCCTGAAAACAAGTTCCAGATTATCAAGCAAGAGCCGATGGAATTAGAGAGCTACACAAGGGAGCCAAGAGATGACCGAGGCTCTTACACAGCGTCCATCTATCAAAACTATATGGGGAATTCTTTCTCTGGGTACTCACACTCTCCCCCACTACTGCAAGTCAACCGATCCTCCAGCAACTCCCCGAGAACGTCGGAAACTGATGATGGTGTGGTAGGAAAGTCATCTGATGGAGAAGACGAGCAACAGGTCCCCAAGGGCCCCATCCATTCTCCAGTTGAACTCAAGCATGTGCATGCAACTGTGGTTAAAGTTCCAGAAGTGAATTCCTCTGCCTTGCCACACAAGCTCCGGATCAAAGCCAAAGCCATGCAGATCAAAGTAGAAGCCTTTGATAATGAATTTGAGGCCACGCAAAAACTTTCCTCACCTATTGACATGACATCTAAAAGACATTTCGAACTCGAAAAGCATAGTGCCCCAAGTATGGTACATTCTTCTCTTACTCCTTTCTCAGTGCAAGTGACTAACATTCAAGATTGGTCTCTCAAATCGGAGCACTGGCATCAAAAAGAACTGAGTGGCAAAACTCAGAATAGTTTCAAAACTGGAGTTGTTGAAATGAAAGACAGTGGCTACAAAGTTTCTGACCCAGAGAACTTGTATTTGAAGCAGGGGATAGCAAACTTATCTGCAGAGGTTGTCTCACTCAAGAGACTTATAGCCACACAACCAATCTCTGCTTCAGACTCTGGGTAAATTACTACTGAGTAAGAGCTGGGCATTTAGAAAGATGTCATTTGCAATAGAGCAGTCCATTTTGTATTATGCTGAATTTTCACTGGACCTGTGATGTCATTTCACTGTGATGTGCACATGTTGTCTGTTTGGTGTCTTTTTGTGCACAGATTATGATGAAGATTAGATTGTGTTATCACTCTGCCTGTGTATAGTCAGATAGTCCATGCGAAGGCTGTATATATTGAACATTATTTTTGTTGTTCTATTATAAAGTGTGTAAGTTACCAGTTTCAATAAAGGATTGGTGACAAACACAGAACTCCTGCTCCATTGCATTTGATTTGATGGAGA